GCTCCGCGGATGTCTGGAACCAAGACTCTGCCTCCGCTAAGCCCCCCTTCTGGCCGTAGGCTCGACCTTCCTGCCATTTCCATTGGACAGCAGCCCCCGAATCCCGGCCTCACCCTGCACGCAGTCGGGGCACCAGCTTTTCCCCCCGGCGTCCTTAGAACCCGTAAAGTAGGCGAAAATGGTCTTGCCATTGTGCTGTTCCACGGCCCGGTGGAACTCCTCGAAGCCGGACACGCTCACCTCCTCATAGCGGGCCATTGGCACGACGTGCAGCCGCTACTGGAGGAGTGCACGTCCGGTCGCCGCGGTTGGGTCCCGCGTAGGCGGGGCGAGGCTGTTTCCGGGTGGGCAAGAGAGGGCGGAGCCTGCGGAAGCCAGCGCCGCTAAAGACTACGGGAGCCTCTGACGACCACAATCCATCCGCATGGCTTTTTGCTCTAGTTCCTCAGATCTTTCTGCGCTAGCTGCACTCCCAAGCCCAGGCTTAGATCTACCCTAATCTAGTCCCAGCCCCGACCTCATGGACACTGGCTGCAAAACTTACCGCCTTGCAACACCTGGATCCTTAAATAGTTCAGGGCCTCAAAGGCTCCCAAGCCGCCCTGCGCCTGTTGCTATGGCGACTGGGCAGGCGGCCGGAAGCGCGGCCTTGTTGGGGGCCCCCGTTGCCCGCCTCCCAGTAGCCGCGCCTCACCCTAGGCCAGGTGGGCTCGGGCCGGGGCTGGGGGGGATTCTGGGAAGCCGCATAGAGTCATGGACTTGGGGGAGAGGAGATCTGACTCGGAAAGCCTTTGTTGCTTTGTCCCCCCAGTTACCTTTTCTGCCGTCTAGGCTTTACGGGGGCCTGGGACTGGGGGCGGGTTCCCGAGACTGGGCGGGGGTGGGATGGGTGAGGGGCTCGGAGGGAGAAAGGCTGCAAGGCCGGAGCGGAGTGTGTGAGTGCGTGTGTGGAGCAGCTTAGGGAGCGAGGTGCTAAGACATCCCCCAGGGCCGCGGTAGGGAGGAAGGGAACTGCCCTGGAGCTATGAGCCGGGAGACTCGCCGTGGGGCCTTGCCCAGGCTGCGCCGGGGAGAGCAGGCGGCTAAGATGCCGGGTCGCTGCGTGGGGCCCAGCAGGTCGGGGCGGGGGGTTCGGCGGCCGTGGGGGAAGAGACGGGGCGCAGGGACGTCCCGAGGCCGTGGAGCAAGGCGCCGGGCGAAGCCCTCGGAGTGGGAGACGCGCTGTGTGAGTGCAGAAAGGCCACAGGGCCGTCAGCGGCCATGGGGGACGAGACAAGCGGCGGAGACAGCCGACGCCGCCGGGGCGAATGAGGCTTTGGGAGCTCCTGGGACCCCAGGCTCCATCGAGGCTGCAAGGGACCCTGGGGCTGTGTGGGTGAACGGGGCTGTGGGGGAGCCCGAGGTGGTGGGGCTTGCCGGGGCTGTGTGGGTGACCGGGTCTGGGGAGGAGGAGACCGAAGATAGAAGTCCCCGGGGCTGCGAGAGAAAAGGTCGCCCGGGATCTCTGGGCCATGAGAGCATTCTGCACCTGTGGCTGAAGGTGCAGGCTATGAGGGCCGCCTCGGGATGTGGGGAAGGAAGTAGAGTCGAGCTCCATCCCGTGCCTGCAGGAGAGGGACCTGTCGAAAGGGGTGTTCCTGGCCGAGCTTCCTGGGTAGAGACAAGCCGCGGCGGTCTTACAGGGCCCTGGGTGAAGGAACAGGCAAGGGGGATCCCTCGGGCCCCCTCAGGGCCCACAGCTCTGGGCTTAGGGGCAGCTTACGAGAGAGCCTTAGGCTTCTGTGGACAGGGACAGGCTGGGAGGGTGCCTCCTGCGAGTGTGCCTGGGGCTTTGGCGTCAAGTTCTGAAATGGCCCCGCACCTGTGGAGGGGAGAAGCTGTGGGGGTTCCTGAGACTGGGGAGGAGATAGGCTATGGGTTTGTCTCAGGCCCTTGTGAAAAAGAACAGACTATGGGCGAGCCTGGGACCGTGGGGTGGACTGGGGCTGTGGGAGCGCCCAGAGCCATGGAGGGAGAGCTCGGCTGTGGCGGTGCTGCAGGTCTGTGGGGGAGAGGACAGTCCCCGCAGATTCCTGGGGCTCTGACACATGAAGCAGTCTGTGGGGCCACCCCTGGCGTATGGGGGAGGGGACAGGCTGTGGGGGTGTCCGATGCTGTGGAGGAGGAGCCTACTTCTGTGGGTGCCGCAGGTGTGTGTTACAGGAGACAGGCTGTGGAGGAGACAGACTCTGTGGGTATGCCCGGCCCGTGGGGCACAGGATACTCTGTTGGGGTGCCCTGTGCTGCTGAAGAGGAAACTAGATGTGGAGGTGACCCAGGGTTCAGGGAAAGGGGACAGCCTGTGTGGGTGGAGACAGGCTCTGGGGGTGATCCAGGGTCACGGGGAGCTGCGCAGACTGCAGAGTCATCATGTCCTGGGGAGCAGGCAGCAGGTTCTGGGGGTGCCCCAGGCCTGTGGGGGATACAACAGGCTACAGGGGTACCCAGGGCCTTGGGGAAGGACACGGGCTGTGTGAGTGTCCCAGGGCTGTGGGGAGCGGGACAGATGGTAAGGGTGCCCCAGGCTGTGGTGGTACCTGGAGCCCTGGGAGAAGAGCTGAGCCACAGCGGGGGCCTGGGCCTGTGGGACGGACAGCAAGCTCTTGGGGGGCCCCCAGCCGAGGCAGTGCCTGGGCTTGGAGAGGAGACCTGTAGTGGGAATGTTCTGAGCCCGTGGGAAAGGAGGCAGGCTGTGGGGGAGCCAGAGAGTCTGGGGCCTCCAGCTTTAGGGGTCCCTGGGTCAGTGGATCAGGAGGCTGGCTGTGGAGATGTTGCATGTCAGTGTGGGAGGAGGCAGGCTGTGGGGGTGTCTGAGACGGTGGGCATACCCAGGGCAGCAGATGTGCCCCGGCAGGGGTGTGCCGCAGCAGGGGTCCTCATGGCAATGGGTGTGCCCGGCTCTGGAAAGGTGCCTGCCAGAGTGCCTGCTGCTGTGTGGGCGTCTGGTCCTGTGTGTCAGGAAGGCAGCTCTAGAGACATTTTGAACCTGTGGGAAAGGACTCGGGCTGCCAGAATATCTGTGGCTTCGGGGGGACCCGTGGCTCGGGAGGAGCTGTGGTCTGGCGGGGAGGAATCCGTGGCTTCAGGGGGACCCGTGGCTCAGGAGGAGCTGTGGTCAGGCGGGGAGGAATCCGTGGCTTCAGGGGGACACGTGGCTCGGGAGAAGCTGTGGTCTGGCGGGGAGGATTGTGGTTCTGGGGCCTTCCCGGGCCCATGGGGGAGGAGACAGACTATTGGGGTTCCTGTGGTGCCTGAGGGGCCTGGGCTTGGGGGGGAGACTGACTCTGGGGGTATCCCAAGACCCTGGGGACAGAGACAGAGGGTCAGGGCTCCTGTGGCCACCGAAGTCCTTCTGGCTCCTAGGGTGCCTGGTTCTGTGGAGCTGGAGCCTGGTGATGGAGGCTTTTCAGGCTTGTCAGGGAGGCAGCAAACTGCAGGAATGCCTGGCACTGTGGGGCTGTCTGCAGCTAGTGGGGTGCCCGTGGCTCCCAGGGTGCCTAGGCCTGTGCAAGAGGAAACTGGCTCAGAATTGTGGGGTGAAAGAGAGACAGTGGGCGGACCTGCAGATGCCAAGGGTCCCACAAGGATGGAGGTGCCCACCTCGACCAGGATGCCTGGGCCCATGGCGGAGAAGACTGGCTCTGGGGGTGTCTCAGGTTTGTTGGGAGGCAGACAGACTACAGGAGTGTCCATGGCTGTGGGGCTGCTGGGGTCTGTGGGGGAGGGGACCATCTTTGAGCATGTCTCTGGCCTGTCTGGAAGAAGGCAGACTGCTGGGAGGCCTGTGGCTGCTAGAGGTTCCATGGCCGTGGGAGTGCCCACAGCTCCCGGGCTTCCAGGGCCAATGGTAGGGGATACGGGCTCTGGGGATGACGGCTCAGGCATATGGGGAAGGAGACTGGCCACTGAGGGGCCCACAGCTGCCAGGGTTCCTGGACCTGTGGAGGGGGAGACAGGCTCTGAAGGTGTCTCAGGCCTGTGGAGAAGGAGACACGGTGGAGCCATTCCCGAGGCCGGGAGGGTGCCTCTGCCTCTGGGGGTGCTTGCAGCTGTAGGAGCTCCCATGGCAGGGCGTGCGCCTGCTGCGGTGTGGGTGACTGGGTCCTCAGGAGCAGAAGCGGACGTGGGTGTCTCAGGTCTGACCGTGCTGAGGAGACAGTCCACAGGGGGAGTGGGGGCTTCAGAGGATGAGACAGGAGGTGGGAATATTTTGGGACTGGCCGGGGGCAGCCAGGCTGTGGGGACATCTCACACCTGTGTGCCTGGGGCCAGGTTATGGAGCTGTCCAAGGTCTTTGGGGGAAGAAACAGCCTATGAGAATGCTCTAGGCATGTCAGGGACAAGAACAGCTGTGGGGGTACCCTCAGTTTCAAGGGAGGAAATAGGCCTTGGCCATTTCAGAGACCACCTACAGCCAAGTGGGAGGAGGCTGGCTGGAGGAGTGTCTGCAGTCAGAGTGAGAGGGAGCAATTTGGGAGAGAGTTATGTGGGGGAGGCTAGATTGAGGGGGGCGTTCCAGTAGTGTGTGTAGGGAAGAAGTTGGGGCTGTGTGGG